ATAGCACTCAGCACTCTTCTGGAATTTTGTGTTTGCATTTGTGTCTCACTGGAATGAAGGCCCCATGAGAGCAAGGAGCGAGTCTTGTTCATGGCCACATGTGCAAGGTGCAGGACAGCTCCTGTGACCACCACAGTGCAACTTGAGACAGATGAAAGGACGAGTTGCTGGGGCCAGAACTTACGAATTCTAATACTGAGCAAAAAGACAGAACTAGAGGCCGGGTGCGGTGGCTCACGCCTGTAATCCCAGCACTGTGGGAGGATCACTTGAGCCCAGGAGTTCAAGGCTGCAGTGAGTCGAGATCTTGACACTGCACTCCAGCCTGGGTAATATAGCGAGACTGTCTCTAAAAACGAAAAACAAAAACAACCAGACGAAAACATTCTCGCGTTGGGCTAAAAGAATACTATTAAATACATCATCTGGGCTGTTCCAGGACTGGGAGGGGATTAGCACTACGGTGGAGCTGCGGATAGGCCCAAGCAGGCCTCAAATAAATGTAAAGCTTTTTATTCTCGTGGAAACAGCTATGTACAATGGGGAAAATGTTTTTAAGCATCTAGCAAAGGATTCACGGGGCTCTGGTAATGAAGCCCCGAAACGACAAGACTGGATCGCGCAGGGTAGGGCCAACACCAGGGACAAACCCCCGGCCTCTTGGGGGCGCGGTGAGTAGGTGGCCTCTCCAAGCACCACTCCCGATGTGCGCATGAGCGCAGCCGCCCCTACGCAGCGCGTGCGCACGTGCACTCACCACGTCCATCCCAGACGTGCGGACCCGGGTGTCTGCAAGGTTCAGTCTCCACACCCCAGCGCCCGACCCTGCGCGGGGACATGCGCACAAGCGCGCGTCCTGACCACCCGGACGTGCTGGCCCACACGCACACGCGTGCGCATTACCCCCGCCCCATCCGCGCCTGCGCTCAACCCCGCCTACACCTGCTCCGTGGCCTCCCCGGAGGCGATGAGCCAACCCCGGTAGCTCCAGAGGCGTGGTCCCCTCGCCTTCGCCGGTCAACATGACTCAGCATCCTCGGTGGGCTCGCCTCCTCCCCCGGAACAGCTGTCTAAAATCCATGGGCGTGGAAACGCCACGCCACGCCCCGCTCCCGACTTCTTCAGCTCAGGCCCCAGAACTGACCACCCCACCAGTCCTCTGCCCCAGTCCCTCTGCCTTCACTCCCATGGCCACCTGTGCTCCAGGGCCTGCCTGACCCCTGTCCAGCGGCCCTGAAGTAAGGTCTGTGATGTCTAAATGCCGATACCTCAGTTTCCCCATCTTTAGAACGGGGCTCTTGTTTGGAACTGTGCCCGCCACAGCCTGCAGTAAGTGCTAGCTTCATCAATACTCAGTGGCATACTTGCTTATTTGGCACATATGTATCCACAGCGCCTAGAACACTGCCTGTAACGTGGAAGGTGTTCGATCTATAGAGTTTTGTCGAATGAATGAATGAAGCCGACTAGTGCACAGGGAGTGCAGCGGCGCGATGGTAGCTCTCTGCAGCCTCCAACACCTGGGCTCCAGTGATCCCCGGGCTCTGCCCACCCTCCCCACTGCCACTTCCGGGCAGAGGCCAGCAAAGCGGCGGCGCAAGAGGTAGGGAGAGAGGAGCTGAGGCCCCAGATCAGTCGGCTCGCGTCTCACTCAGTGTACCTTCTAGTCCCGCCATGGCCGCTCTCACCCGGGACCCCCAGTTCCAGAAGCTGCAGCAATGGTACCGCGAGCACCGCTCCGAGCTGAACCTGCGCCGCCTCTTCGATGCCAACAAGGACCGCTTCAACCACTTCAGGTGCGGGCGGGCCGGAGGCGGGGGCTGCCACGGTGTGGTCAGCAGCATCTCCATCTTTCTGCAGCTTGACCCTCAACACCAACCATGGGCATATCCTGGTGGATTACTCCAAGAACCTGGTGACGGAGGACGTGATGCGGATGCTGGTGGACTTGGTAATGTTCTGCTTGGGGAGGCATAACTGGTATGGGACCAGGCCTCAGTATCGTCTCTTCCTAGGCCAAGTCCAGGGGCGTGGAGGCCGCCCGGGAGCGGATGTTCAATGGTGAGAAGATCAACTACACCGAGGTGAGCAGGCCCCACATACCCTCTGGGGCCTCGACAGTCTTTATATCCTGACCGTAATCCCCAGGGTCGAGCCGTGCTGCACGTGGCTCTGCGGAACCGGTCAAACACACCCATCCTGGTAGACGGCAAGGATGTGATGCCAGAGGTCAACAAGGTTCTGGACAAGATGAAGTCTTTCTGCCAGGTAAGTGGCTACTGGGCCGGACTCACCCTTGGTTGGGCTGATGGCATCTTCGCCCCTGTGCCAGCGTGTCCGGAGCGGTGACTGGAAGGGGTACACAGGCAAGACCATCACGGACGTCATCAACATTGGCATTGGCGGCTCCGACCTGGTGAGGAGAAAACTGCCTTGGGGTAGGGTGGGTTCTTATTCTCTGATGCTATGTCTCCCCGCAGGGGCCCCTCATGGTGACTGAAGCCCTTAAGCCATACTCTTCAGGAGGTCCCCGCGTCTGGTATGTCTCCAACATTGATGGAACTCACATTGCCAAAACCCTGGCCCAGCTGAACCCCGAGTCCTCCCTGTTCATCATTGCCTCCAAGGTATGAGTGCCGAAAACTGCCCGGCCCCTGGCCGGGCGCCCACTGCTGTTCTCTTTGGTTGCAGACCTTTACTACCCAGGAGACCATCACGAATGCAGAGACGGCGAAGGAGTGGTTTCTCCAGGCGGCCAAGGATGTGAGTGGGCTATAGGGCCTTCCTCGTGGTTATGGCTGTGGTAACTTGGCTCTGTCTCTTGTAGCCTTCTGCAGTGGCGAAGCACTTTGTTGCCCTGTCTACTAACACAGTAAGTGCCCCCGTGGTCCCCTGTACTGCCTTGCATTTCTCTCCCTTTGTTTTTTTTTTTGTAGACCAAAGTGAAGGAGTTTGGAATTGACCCTCAAAACATGTTCGAGTTCTGGGATGTAAGTACAAGCACTTCTGCACTGGGTGAATTCCTCCCTCAGCACCTTGTCCTGTCTCTCCTAGTGGGTGGGAGGACGCTACTCGCTGTGGTCGGCCATCGGACTCTCCATTGCCCTGCACGTGGGTGAGTGTGTTTCTGTGTCTTGCAGCCCCTGTCCACTTCTGTTGACTCTGCTTTTGTGTCACAGGTTTTGACAACTTCGAGCAGCTGCTCTCGGGGGCTCACTGGATGGTGAGTGCTGAGGCTGGTTCTCTGCCAAGTGCCTCAGCTCCCACTCATCCTGCTCCTGTTTCAGGACCAGCACTTCCGCACGACGCCCCTGGAGAAGAACGCCCCCGTCTTGCTGGCCCTGCTGGGTATCTGGTACATCAACTGCTTTGGGTGTGAGACACACGCCATGCTGCCCTATGACCAGTACCTGCACCGCTTTGCTGCGTACTTCCAGCAGGTACCAGCTGCCAAGCCAGGCCTTGGAGTCAGTGCCAAGAACTGGGTTTCTGTTCCTTTTCCAGGGCGACATGGAGTCCAATGGGAAATACATCACCAAATCTGGAACCCGTGTGGACCACCAGACAGGCCCCATTGTGTGGGGGGAGCCAGGGACCAATGGCCAGCATGCTTTTTACCAGCTCATCCACCAAGGTAGGCCCCTGTGGCCTGGGAAGGGTGATGTTGGTCATGTGGGTGACCACAGTGCCCTTCACAGGCACCAAGATGATACCCTGTGACTTCCTCATCCCGGTCCAGACCCAGCACCCCATACGGAAGGGTCTGCATCACAAGGTAAGAGCCCCCATCTGGCCCCATCTGGGGGGCTCTCAAGCATAACTGATGTCTCGCTCATCAGATCCTCCTGGCCAACTTCTTGGCCCAGACAGAGGCCCTGATGAGGGGAAAATCGACGGAGGAGGCCCGAAAGGAGCTCCAGGCTGCGGGCAAGAGTCCAGAGGACCTTGAGAGGCTGCTGCCACATAAGGTCAGCACTTCTGCATTTGGCTTTGGGGTGCACTCTTGGAGACATTCCTTGGTGTTTTCTGCAGGTCTTTGAAGGAAATCGCCCAACCAACTCTATTGTGTTCACCAAGCTCACACCATTCATGCTTGGAGCCTTGGTCGGTGAGTGAGTAGGGGAAAGGTCCTGGCTTGGGGCCCTGATGTGCCCTGTCTGTCACTTCTGCAGCCATGTATGAGCACAAGATCTTCGTTCAGGGCATCATCTGGGACATCAACAGCTTTGACCAGTGGGGGTGAGTTGCTCACTTAGGGGAGGGCCGGGAATACCACTCTTCCCTTCCCTTCCCTTCTTGGCAGAGTGGAGCTGGGAAAGCAGCTGGCTAAGAAAATAGAGCCTGAGCTTGATGGCAGTGCTCAAGTGACCTCTCACGACGCTTCTACCAATGGGCTCATCAACTTCATCAAGCAGCAGCGCGAGGCCAGAGTCCAATAAACTCGTGCTCATCTGCAGCCTCCTCTGTGACTCCCCTTTCTCTTCTCGTCCCTCCTCCCCGGAGCCGGCACTGCATGTTCCTGGACACCACCCAGAGCACCCTCTGGTTGTGGGCTTGGACCACGAGCCCTTAGCAGGGAAGGCTGGTCTCCCCCAGCCTAACCCCCAGCCCCTCCATGTCTATGCTCCCTCTGTGTTAGAATTGGCTGAAGTGTTTTTGTGCAGCTGACTTTTCTGACCCATGTTCACGTTGTTCACATCCCATGTAGAAAAATAAAGATGCCACGGAGGAGGTTGTAGGCTCAGCCTCTGATTTTTTTTTTCCTGTGATGGTGCTTTATGTAGCAGAGGGCAGGAGCGCTCAGCAGGACGCAGGCTGTGCCTCTGCGGACACTTAACACTAAGTGGTGAGCGGGTCTAGAGTGGAGCAAGGTGCCCTGAGAAGACAATAGTGGGGTGGGGGCACAATCAGTCAGGACGGCAACTTGGCCTGTGTCACCAAATCCCAAGACTGTTTTCCACTCCTCACCTCTGTGACTGGAGAAATTGGATACTCTGTTCACTCGATGGTTCTAAAAACTGCATTGAGATTATGTTTGTTTCGGGTGAATTCCTGGACAAGACCGAGGATGACTGCCATCTCCTGGCAAGACGCTCAGGTAGTTCTTTTGCTTTAAAAGGCAGATATTGAAAACTGGAATTTTTTTTTTTTGAGTCTCGCTCTGTCACCCAGACTGGAGTGCAGTGGTGCAATCTCGGCTCACTGCAACCTCCGCCTCCCGGGTTCAAGCTATTCTCCTGCCTCAGCCTCCCGAGTAGCTGGGATTACACGGCGCACACCACCATACCCAGCTAATTTTTGTATTTTTAGTAGTGAAGGGGTTTTACCATGTTGGGCAGGCTGGTCTTGAACTCCTGACCTCAGGTGATCTGCCCGCCTCAGCCTCCCACAGTGCTGGGATTACAGGTATGAGCCACCACGCCCGGCCCATTTTTTTTTTTTTTTTGACAACTTTTTTTTTTTTTTGAGACAGGGTCTTGTTCCATTGCCCAGACTGGAGTGCAGTGGCATGATCACAGCTCACTGCAGCCAGTAATCCTCTTGCCTCAGCCTCCCAAGTAGTTGAGACTACAGGTTGTACCACTATGCCCTGCTAGTTTTTTCATTTTTTGTAGAGAGACGGGTCTTTTTTTTTTTTGAGACGGAGTCTCGCTCTGTCGCCCAAGCTGGAGTGCAGTAGCACGGTCTCAGCTCATTGCAAGCTCCGCCTCCCAGGTTCACGCCATTCTCCTGCCTCAGACTCCTGTGTAGCTGGGAGTACAGGCACCTGCCACCATGCCCAGCTAATTTTTTATATATTTTTTTAGCAGAGACAGTGTCTCACTGTGTTAGTCAGGATGGTCTCGATCTCCTGACCTCGTGATCCGCCCGCCTCAGCCTCCCAAAGTGCTGGGATTACAGGCGTGAGCCACCGCGCCCAGCAAGGCGGGTCTTGCTGTGTTTCCCAGACTAGACTGGTCTTGAATTCCAGGGCTCAAGAGATCTCCCACCTCAGCCTCCCACAGTGCTGGGATTACAGGCGTGAGCCGCCACACCCAGCCTATTCAAAATTTTTTTTTCTTAGAGACAGGGTCTTTGTTGCCCAGGCTGGACTGCAGTGATACAATCATAGCTGACTGAAGCCTCAAATTCCCAGGCTAAGGTGATCTTCTCACCTCAGCCTTCCAAGTAGCTGGGTCCGCAGATGCATGCCAGTACACCCAGCTCATTTAAAAAAAAATTTTTTTCTTTTTTGAGAGTCTTGCTTTGTTGCCCAGGCTGGAGTGCAGTGGTGTGATCTCGGCTCACTGCAAGCTCCACCTCCCGGCTTCACGCCATTCTCCTGCCTCAGCCTCCCGAGTAGCTGGGACTACAGGTGCCCGCCACCACACCCGGCTAATTTTTTGTATTTTTAGTAGAGACGGGGTTTCACCGTGTTAGCCAGGATGGTCTTGATCTCCTGACCTCATGATCCGCCTGCTTTGGCCTCCCAAAGTGCTGGGATTACAGGCGTGAGTCACCGCGCCCGGCTCATTTTAAAATTTTTGTAGATCAGTGTACTGTTGTAAAAAAAAAAAAATAAGAAAAATAAAAAATAAATTTTTGTAGTGATAGGATCCCACTGAGGCCAGAGAATAGGGTCTGGAGACAAAGGAGCATTCACTTCAGCCTCTGACTGGTGGCAGGCCAAGTCTTTATTTACATAGGGTGTAACCAAATAGGAAACCTCTAAAGGGTACTTAAACCCCAGATTTTCTACACAGGGCACTTGCTTGAGCCTCATCCCGCTTTCTGGAATGTACTTTTGCTTCAATAAATCTGTGCTTTTGTTCCTTCTTTTGTTGCTTTGTGTGTTTTGTCCACCTCTT